AATAGCAGTCAAAAAGTGAGAAGAAAGGGCTAGAGAATGAAAAAATATTTGAAGAAACAATGGCTAAGAAACTCTTCAATTTGATGAAAGACTTAAATCTATGCATCCATTAAACTCAATGAACTCCAAATAGAATCAAGTCAAACAGATCCACACCCATATACATTTTAGTTAACTTGTCAAATGCCTGGGACAAAGAGAATCTGGAAAGCAGCACAAGAGAAGCAACTTTTCATGTACCAGGGACCCTCAGTACGATTAACAGTGAATTGTTCATTAGGAATTGTGGAAGTCAGAATGCAGTGGGGTGACATATTTAAATGCCAGAAGAAAAAAAAGAAACTGTCAATGAAGAATTCCGAATCTAGCAAGAGTATCCTCAAAAATAAAGGAGAAATTAAGACATTCTCAGATAAACCAAAGGGGTGTATCACTAGCAGTCCAGTTCTATAAGAAATCCTATAAGTAGTCTTTCAGGCTGAAATGAAACGACACTAGAGAGTAACTGGAAGCCATATGATAAAATAATAAACAATAATAAAGGTAACTACAAAGGTAAGTATAAAATCCAGTATAAGTGTATTTTTGTTTTGTAATTCTTATTTGTTTCCCTATATGATTATAAGGTCAAATGGATAAAATTCATAATTATAAATTTATGCAAATGAACACAAAATGGATAACTATGTAATTTGTGAAATTGACACCATAAGAGAAAGAGCAGAGACATAAAGGAACAGAGTTCTTTATATATAAATAGATAGGTATACTATTGAAGCTACATTGATTTTAATTCAAGTTTTATAGAGTTAAGATATTAATTGTAATCCTCAGGATAAACACTAAGATTCTATTTTAGACAGTACAGGAAAACAAAGAGGGAAACTAAACAATATATAGAAAAAAATCAACTAGTTACAAATAAGGCAGTTATGGAGGAGTTCAGAAATAAATAATATAGAAAATGAATAGCAAAATGGCAAAAATAATCCCTTCCTTATCAGTAATTACTTCTTATATAAATGGATTAAACTCTCCAATTGAAAGGTAGAGCATGGTAGAATGGATAAGAATAGATAATCCAACTATTCTGTCTATGAGAGTCTCACCTGAGATACAAAGACATAAGTAGCTTAAAAGTGGAAGGATGAAAAACCATATTCCATGCAAATAGTAAGTAAAAGAGAGCTGGAGTGACTATACCAATATCACACAAAATAGGCTTTAAATCAAAGCCTGTTACAGAAGACAAAAGACTTGATACACTGATAAAAGTGTCATTCCACCAAGAAGATATATAAACTATAAATATAACACACCTAACAATATAACCTCAAAACAGACATATAAACTAACAGAATTGAAGGGAATAATAGACTGTTCTACAACAGGACTTTGAGAATTTAATGCCCCCACTTCCAATAATGGATAAAAGAACTAAGCAGAAGATCAATAAATAAATAGACTTGAATAACATGAACCAACAAGACCTAACCAGTTTATACAGAATACTCCACTTAACAACAGCAGAAAACACATTCTTCTCATGTGCACATGGACCATTCTTCAGGATAGATCATATATTATGCCACAAAATAAATCTCAATGAAACGAAAAAGATCAAAATTATACATGGTATTTTTTTCTGACCCAATAGAATGAAACTGGAAATCAATAACAAATGGAAAACTGGAAATTTCATATATATGTGGAAATTAAACAAATCATGTTTTACAAACCAATGAGTCAAAGCAGTAATCACAGGGGAAATTAGAAAACACCTTGAGGTGAGTGAAAATGAAAACACAATGTATTTAAATCTTTACTGCTTGCTTCTTTCCCATTATATAGGAGCAGAACTTCTTCCACAAAAGACCTGAAAGAAGATTGGAGTGTAACTACACCAGTGAAAGAGGTCAAACCAGGAGAAAAGAGAGGTAAAGTTGTTCCTCCTACTTGAATAACTGTATTAACAAATGTGAATATTTATTTCTGTTTAAGATGAAAAGTGTCCAGAGTTAAAGCAGGAAATGGAAACATTGCTCTCAGAGGCCATTCGTCTCATTAAAAGTCTAGAAACTGACCGGGCAGACGCTGAAGAAGCTTTAAAACAACAGAGATCAAGAAAGAATATGATTAACATGAAAATTGACTCTTGGTCAGTCTGGAAACTTCAAGAACTCCCATTGGCTGTGCAGAAAGGTAATAATAGGGATTTTTATATTACTTCTTATATTTTCTTTTGTTCTTATCCTTCTATATCTAGAACATGAGGCCTATTTGAGTGATGTTATAGAATTACAATGGCATCTTGAAGATAAAGCTAATCAACTACAACATTTTGAAAAACAAAAGACAGAGTTAGAAGAAGCAAATGCAAAGATTCAAGCAGACATAGACTACATGAATGAACATGGCCCTCTACTGGACTCTAAGCAGAATCAGGAACTTCAAGATCTGAAGAACCATTATAAAAAAAAAATGGAGGTAAATAAACGAATGCATGAGCATTTCATAAAGCAAATATAAGCAAAAATATTTTCATTTCTAGGTAATGGACCTACACAGAAAAGTTAATGAAGAACTTGAAGAAGCTTTAGAAGCCTGTGAAAATGCCAGATTGAAGGCTCAGCAAATTAAAGAAGAGATTGATAAGGATATTTACCAGGATGAAAAAACCATAGAGGCCTACAAGTAAGAATTTTTCGCAAACACTAATTATAGCAGTGAATAAAATAAACTGTGTTTTTATCCCTAGGAGAGAGATATATCAACTTAACAGTCTATTTGATCATTACTCTTCATCAGTGATAAATGTTAATACTAATATTGAGGAGAAGGAAGAGGAAGTGACTGAAGCAATAAGGGAAACAAAGTCATCAAAAAATGAATTACATTCTCTATCAAAAATGGTGAGTTTTTCATATTAGAAATAAAAAATACTATTCACTTTGTTCTGTATATCTTCTTTCTTAGCTGGAAGATTTGAGAAGAGTTTATGACCAACTAACCTGGAAGCAAAAAAGTCATGAAAATCAGTATCTGGAAGCAGTTAATGATTTTTATGCTGCAGTAAGTTGATTTTTTCCTACTTCCCACTTAGAGTATGAATGATTCTTTTATTCTTTTCTTAAAGAAAAAAACATGGGATATTGAGCTTTCTGATGTTGCAAAAGATTTTTCAGCTATTTCTTTGGCATGTACAAAACTGACGGAAGACAATAAAAAACTTGAGATTGATATTAACAAAATAACAGTAAAAACCAATGAAAGGTAAATTTGCAAATACTTTTCTTCTTATATACCAATAATATTAATTTTTGCTTTACTTTTACAGCATACGGAAAAAATCAAAATACGAATCTGAAATAAAATATTTGACAATAATGAAGTTAAAGAATGATAAACATCTCAAGAACATCTATAAGGAGGCTTATCGCATTGGTACTCTTTTCCACCTAACCAAACACAAGACAGATGAAATGGAAGATAAAATAGCAGAAGTGAGAAGAAAGTTCAAGGTTGTGTATCTTTGTGTTCCTCTTACTCATGAAATCCTCATTTTAAAAATTTCCTAACATATAGGGTAGAGAAGAATTCCTGAAAAAACTCACTCAAGGTGAAGTGGCTGCTGGAATGGTGCTTCAGGTAATACTGATTTGGTTTTAATATTTTATTCTCTGAATGATTTATTTAAAATCTTTGCTGGCAGAAAAAACTATATTCCATTTACGAAGTCCAGGCACTTGAGCGGAAAGAGCTTATAAAAAATAGAGCAATATGTGCCATGTCACTGGCAGAACTACAGGAACCTCTGCTTCAACTAGAAGATGAAGCTGAAAGAATCAGAAGTCTCGACAAAGAACATTCTGTTGTAAGCATTTAATTAATCCAAAAATTAATGTGGCTGCACATCTTAATATCTGAATGTCTTCTAGATGCTTAATAATATAATTGATCAGAAAGATCTTATTAGAAGAAAGGTGGGAAAAGTAAAGAAAAAATTACGAAAAAAGGGGAAGAAAACCCTTGATGCATTAATAGAAACTGAGGTAAGAATTTAAGTTCAGAATCTAATTTTGAATAAAATAAACACTTGTGTATATTTTTTTTCAGAGTAAACGCTCAGCAATTTTTAAAGACCTAGAAGCAACTAAAAGTAAGACAATGATTTTTTATGCAAAAATAAATGAATTGAATGAGGAATTAAAAGCAAAAGAAGAAGAAAAGAAAAGTTTTGATCAGACACTTGAAATATTAAAGTAAGTACTTAAACTTTATCAAAATATGAAGTGATTAGTGGCACATGGAATTCTTTCTTCACAGGAACAAATTTATAACTATGAGATTTAAAAGGGAACATGCACAAACTGTGTTTGATCATTATATGCAAGAGAAAAAAGACTGTGAAGAGAGAATCTTTGAGGAAGATCAGAGATTTAGAGTGCTCCTTGCTGTAAGACAAAAAACTCTTCAAGATACCCAAGTGAGTATTATTTTTGCATGTTTCAAAATGAAACACAATTCAATTATATTTTTTTACCTTCTAGAAAATAATAGCTGATTCACTTGAAGAAAATCTGCGTTTAGCTCAAGAGTATCAACAGCTACAGATTACATTCTTAAAAGAAAAGGACAATTATTTCAATATATATGATAAACAGCTATCACTTGATACTTCAATTAGAGATAAGAAACAGGTATTGGTTTTTCTAATTGTTTTAAGGTGATGATTTGTAATATTTGTAATATTTCTATTCTTAGGTTGCAGGCTTCTTACCTAAGAAACTTCCAAACTCTCTGCCAATTATATCAGATGAACTCTCAAATTTTCAGGTACCTGTGATGAATTAATCCATGCATACACGCTTGTGTTTTCTCCCCTCCCTCTTCCCTTTAGCTCTGTCAGCTGCAGAGAAGGATGCACACACTGTGGCAGGAGCACTTCAAACTGGTGGTCCTCTTCAGCCAGATGAGGCTGGCCAACTTCCAGACAGACTCTCAGGAGAGTATTCAGAAAATATTAGCTGTGCAGGTAGGTGATTGCAGGGAAGTAGGAAAGATCATATTGATTTTGTTTGTTTCTTGCTTCTGAACAGGAGGAATCTTCAAATTTAATGCAACACATCTTAGGTTTCTTCCAGACTTTGACAGATGGCACATGCGAAAACGATGGTTAAGCAAACAACCAATGTATCTTGGATGCTGAAATAAAAGACAAGAAAAGTCACACAGTTCAGATAACAGTGTAATTGGACATTCACCTGTTTGCCATTTCACACTTCCATGAACGAAAAACTCACTCACCTCCCAGCATGCTTTGCCACTCTTTTACTCACAGCAAATCCATAACAATGAAACAGGTGACTTTCATGCTGCTGTCAGGAACGATCTAATTTCAGCTCTGGGTGACTGATTGCAATTGGCTTTGCCTCATCTGATAATTAATCTATGTCACCATTAATTGGAAGAGAGAATAATTACTGGCGGTGTTGACAGTGACTGTTCGCTTCCCCAGATTTCCCTATCGTCTTGGCCCAAATAAAGGCTTTGCCATTCAGTACTTAAAGTTTGTGTAAACTGTAACAATATCTATGCCCATGTGACACTTTGAGACACTCTGTCTAATGTACTTTTGTTTTTGTGTTTACCAGTCTTTTTTAGCTCACTGAGAGCTGTCTCTCTCAATCACTCCTCAATGTTCTATCTTAATTTTGTGGAAGTTTAAAGTTTTCAATGAGCTGGAGATGAATGATTAATGAATAAATTTAAATGCTTCATTTTGTCCATGGATCATTAGTCAAGTCCTTTGTGGTA